CTAGTCTCCCCTACGCTGAAGCTAAAAATAGGTGAATTCTGGTCTCGGCCCCAAGGCGCATAGTCTGTGACAAGAGAATGATCGCTTTTCTACGACCCAGGGAAATTCGAGGGCCCTGATCCAGCCTGGAAGTCAGAAGAGGCCTCTCGGAGGTGAAAATGGTAGGCGGTAACCAGATCGAGGAGAAAGAGGACGTAGGAGGTAATCAGATCGAGAAGAAAGATGTGCCGGGAGGTGTAAGAGAGATTGGGGCGCTAGGGGAAGGAGGCGAGGAGGAGCGAAGGAAGATAGTGCAGGATTGTAGGGAAAACTCATAAAAAGGACAGCATCTGAACCCAGCTTAGAAAAACAATCAGAACACAGAAGACGTTCCTACCAGAGGAAACGGCGCGAGAATCCTAGAGGAAAACCCCCAAATCTACCGTCCCCTCAGAAGAACGAACGTGGCGCCGCCTCCTCTCGGGAGCTCTCTCCGGCCTCAAGGTCCAAAGCCCGAACACATCCCAGTGGCTGGCTGAGAGTCCAGCCACTCATATCTCCCTCCAGGACGGTGCAGACCACCGGTCTCCCGCCTCAGCCGTTGCCAAGGTAATCGAGAACAGAGGGAAAACACATACCGGAAGCTCCTGGAGCTTGGGTAGCTGCTTCTCGACAGAAGGCTTCCGCTCTTCAGGCGATCTCTAAGGCATGAGGTCCTTGCGGAGCCCCGCCCTACCCGCGCGGAGATTGCGTCATCTTAGGTGTCCTCAGCAATGCCTGTATAGAATTCCAGAGCCGCTGTTGCCATTTGCCCTCACTTCCGGTGGGTGGCAGGCAGGGCCACGCGTCTTCCCGAACGGAGAGACTAGGGGCGTTGTTGCCTGGCAGCAGACGGGCAAGCCTGGACTTAGGCGGCGCGCAGGACGGTCCGACTTCGTGCGGAGGCCTCCCTGAGGTCCGGGTCCTTGCGGCCACTGCGGCCACTGAAGCGGCGGCGGCGGCTGGCCCAGGAGGAAGAAGTCGAGCCCAAGCTATTTCCGGTTCCGGTGTCAGTTCGAGGCGCCGCCGCCGCCGCCGCAGCCGCCGGAGCCGCAATGCCTAAAGGAGGTGAGGGGCGGGCGCCGGTGGCCCGCAGGCCTCTTCCGCTCACCTAAACTGCGGGTCTCTGCAGGAAGAAAGGGAGGCCACAAAGGCCGGGCGAGGCAGTATACAAGCCCTGAGGAGATCGACGCGCAGCTGCAGGCTGAGAAGCAGAAGGCCAGGGTGAGTACGTGCCTGTCCAGGCCACGCCAGTGTTGATTCTGCAGGTTGTCCATTTCTGAAACAGGAAGAAGAGGAGCAAAAAGAAGGTGGAGATGGGGCTGCAGGTGACCCCAAAAAGGAGAAGAAATCTCTAGACTCAGATGAGAGTGAGGATGAAGAAGATGACTACCAGGTACTGAGTTCTTTTGAGGGCCTAGAGCCTGGACTCCAACAACCAGCTTCTTGCCCTGTTCTAGCAAAAGCGCAAAGGCGTTGAAGGGCTCATCGACATCGAGAACCCCAACCGGGTGGCACAGACAACCAAAAAGGTCACACAACTGGATCTGGACGGGCCAAAGGAGCTTTCGAGGAGAGAACGGTAACATCACTGGCTGGGCCTTGTGTCACGGGGATGTCCCCATGACACCATTTTATCCACACAGAGAAGAGATTGAGAAGCAGAAGGCAAAAGAGCGTTACATGAAAATGCACTTGGCCGGGAAGACAGAGCAAGCCAAGGCTGACCTGGCCCGGCTGGCCATCATCCGGAAACAGCGGGAGGAGGCTGCCCGGAAGAAGGAAGAGGAAAGGAAAGGTAAGGGCTGGGCTGCGCACGCAGGGACAGGCGTTTTAACCCCTGCCCTTCTCCCACCCCTCAGCAAAAGACGATGCCACATTGTCAGGAAAACGAATGCAGTCACTCTCCCTGAATAAGTAACTGCGACCCGTGGGAGGAGATGCCGGGGACCTGGGCCGCGCTGCCAGGACCTCTGCTGTGTCTCGCCCACCCTGTGCCCTGGCGCCGCTGCAACAGCCCCTCATGGCCAGGAGCCCCCCATGGCCTGGGGCCTCCTCTTCATCTTGGCACAGAAATTGTTTGGGGGATGGGGGGGGGGACTGGGGGAGGGGTAGCTGCTATCTTTGAGACAGAAAGATGCAGGACAGCATTTCATATGTAACCATTTGAATGTTTTTGCTGTTTTTAGAATTCAGAGCCCTTGCTGGGGGGTGCCTGGGAGATGGGGTAAGAAGAGCTTTCATTTGTCTGGTAGATAGATAGCATGTAAGGGGGTGGTTGTCCCAGGAGGCAGCTGCTGACAGGTTTGCTACACACAGCCCCGGACTGTGTTGCCTGGGTGCTCATTCAGAGAGGGGCTATCATCTGGGAGCCTGTGCCCCTGGGTCCTCGAGGGTCATGGCTTGTCCCTGGTCAGTCCTGTCTGACTGACCTCAGGGCCTCACCTCTCTGCCCTTCCCTGCCCGGTTCCTACTCACCTGGCTAGGGCCAGTGCCCATTTTCAGCCCTACCCATTGATCATTTCAAGAAACCTCTGTTTACTGTGTGGCACCCAGGCAAAACATGCTCCACAAATTCAACTTGTATATTTGGCAGATTAAACTTGACATTATCGTAATCTTTGTTTTGGCAATCCATCCTTTGGCTTCCGTGCTCGAGCCGTTTTTACCCAGCTGGGTACGGTGCCACGTTCAGGCACGTGCACCCGGCAAGGTTCAGGGCACATACCTACCTGGGGCATGACATCTGTCAGGTGGCACCGAGCAGGATGCGGGGATGGACCCTAGATACCACAGCCTGCCCCCTCCCCTCCTTTAGCCAAGTCAGGATCTTAGGCCTCAGCAGGCAGGGACCCTTCCAGGCCACAGTAGGCTGAAGCAGCACCAGGATCCTGGCCTGGCCTGGCCTGTAGGTGTCCCCTGGTGGTTATAATTCTGTAACTCTAGGGGAGAAGGGGAATAGCACTAGCATTGGATGTCGCCAAGGCCCACATTTTCCTGAGAGAAGCCACAAAAGATGTGCAAATGCCCTTCAGCACAGGACCTGGTGACATGACATAAACTCCAAGACAGAACCTCAGTTTACAGCACACGAAAAAAATATCTTGCCAACATTGTAATGACAAAATAAATTCCCGTGAAGTTCCACAACCAGGCCGGGCATGGTGGCTCATGCCTGTAATCCCAGCACTTTGGGAGGTGAGGTGGGTGGATCATCTGAGGTCAGGAGTTCAAGACCAGCCTGGCCAACATGGAGAAACTCCGTCTCTACTAAAAATACAAAAATTAACCAGGCTTGGTGGTGTATGCCTGTAATCCCAGCTACTTGGGAGGCTGAGGCAGGAGAATCGCTTGATCCCAGGAAGGCAGAGGTGGCAGTGAGCTGAGAACGCACAACTGCACTCCAGCCTGGGTGACGAGCAAAACTCCATCTCAAAACAAAAGTTCCACAACCAGCCTGGAGTGTGTAGCCCCTTTGTCCAGGAATTTGACTAGTCAATCAGTGACACCTGGTACTGGCAGTTTTGGGAGTGGCAGCCCAGGATGGACAGCAGTGGGGAGGGAACCATTTGGCATAAGGCCGTTGGGCTTCAGGATCAATTTTGTTGGCAAGCAGTAAAAATAAGCTATCTACCTATGGCCGTGCAAACACCAATCTCTCCCTGGAGTCCCAGCTACTTGGGAGGCTGAGGCAGAAGGATTGCTCCCACGAGTTCTAGTGCAGCCTGGAAAACTTAGCAAGACCCCAAGGAAATAACAAAAAACCTCTCCTTCCACATAGGCAAGCATGTCCATAATTACTTTTTTTTTTTTTTTTTTTTTTACACAGTTGCATTTTATTACCTCCACATTTTGAAGCAGTTCATGACCAGCATAGTGCTTTGGGGGCATTTTTTTTTTTTTTCAATAAATGAAAGCATTTAAGAAAAAGGCACGTATTCCTTGAATAGGTAAGAAAAGCT